ATACTACCTTTCCAGCTTTTTGCTTTCAAGGTCCCTGTGACAAAAGCCGTTATAAACACTGTGGGCAAATGAGGAGAAAAAGGGGTTAGGACCCAACCTTTCCCTCCCATCGCAAACCTTATCGTCCTTATCAAACACCGTAACGTCCTTTGGAAAATAGCTGCAGCGTCGCATTTTGTCCTCCCGTCATGCAGCAGGATTAAGATCGCTCCTCTCCCAGGACAACTACTTCTCCAGAGTCCTCCTAAGAGCGCCCCATACCCCGCAAGGTGGAAATCAATCCCTTCCCATTACTGGGTCACTGCGGCAATCCCCAGAAGATGAGTCCGAGCTTGCCAAAGGGCGCGAAGGACAGTGCCTTGCACAGCTGCCTCCCAAAAGTCCCTAAAGTGCAAGAAACCCCACTCAAGGGCGCGAGGGCCAGAGGTGGGCAGGAACCCGGGGCCCACACTCACCATGATTGAAAACTGCGGGGACAATTTCAACAACTGCAAAATGAGCCTCAGAGAGTCAGGTCACCTCTACCGCGGAACTGACTCGGAGAGGGCGAGCGGTGTTAGCGAGAAAAGGCTCCGCTCCCGACGCGGCGCTCTCTGGGAACTGTAGTTTACGCTGCCCTGGTTGTGGCGCAATCTCCAAAGCATTTCCTTCAAGTGTTGAACTACACTTCCCGATACCAGAGGTTTTTTTCAAGCTCTTCTCACTGCGCTCTGCGCCGATTGCAAAGTAGTCCCTGAGGATGAGCCCCTGTGATTGGAGGACGACAACAAACGGATGGTTTGGGCTCAGGAGGAAAGGACCTGCCTGATGGAGCCCGGCAATTGGCGGGAGAGATAGCGTGTGTAACTCTAGGGAGGGGAGAATCACCCCTTAGCGACATCACCCCCACGCGCGTGACTGAGACTGCATCCTCCCATGAGGGTAAACGTGGGAGGTAAAGAGACCTTCCGCTGCGTAAAGCTGGATCGACCCGGAAACAAAATCTTTTAAAAAACGATTGACACTCTGGAGGGGCGGGGGAATTGATAAGTTGGGACGACCGGACAGCTTCTCAGGTTGCTAAGCGACGAGGCGGGAGCGCACGCACACCCTGGCTGCTTTGTAGCACCTGAGGAAACTGTGGCGGCGGCGGCGGCGTCCTGGAGACCCAAGAGACCAAGCGAGCGTGTCGCTCCCTCTCGGGTCCGAGGACCTAGCCTAGGAACCTTCTGCCCGGGGTAGTGTCTGGTGATGAGGCGAGAGTTTTGCTGGGACGCCTACTCCAAAGCGGCCGGGAGTCGCGCTTCTTCCCCACTCCCGAGACAGGTGAGCCCTGGCCCGAGGGCAAGGGGTTTTCTTTGGCACCTCTTTTTAATTATTTTTTAAACAGGATAGAGATTCCTTCTGCCATCAGATGTCTTTCTGCTTGACTGAACTGCACCTGTGGTCTTTGAAGAATACCTTACACATTGCGGGTAAATGAGCTCTGGATTAATTTCAATATTTTCATAATTTAATGTTATTTCTTCCTTTCTATAGATAGAGACATTGGGATCTACCAGTATTATGACAAGAAAGATCCACCAGGTAAAGTACCTATTCTGTGCAATTAATTTTTATTTTCTTTCTATCCCTTCTGCCACAATATCAGCGACAGAGCATGGTAACTTAGAAAAGAAGCAGAAGCTGGCAGAGTGTAAGCTTACTTTATATTTTTTGGAATTATTATAACTAACTGTAGTACATGTTTTATTTGCCAGCACGAGATTATCCTTGGACGCTCAAAAACAGACGCCCAGAAAAACTCCGAGACTCGCTCAAAGAGTTGGAGGTATCTTTCAAAAAGTTTCAAAAATGGCAACAACTACGCTCTCTCTTTTTCTGTTGTGCTTCAGGAGCTGATGCAAAACAGTCGGTGTGTGCTGAGCAAATGGAAGAACAAATATGTCTGTCAGGTAAAATGATTTGACAAGCCTTTGCAGTGTTTCCTCCCTCTCTCCCCCACTTACCTGGTTTTAGCTCCTTTTTGGTTCAGGTGTGCTGGTGTCTCTAAGCCTTTCTGGGCCGCAGCTGGAGAAAGTGGTGATTGACAGAAGCCTGGTGGGGAAGCTCATCTCAGACACCATCAGTGATGGTAATTACCCCCATGTGCAAATCAATTGCCTACTAACTTGGTAATATCTAATTATGTTTTTTAGCTCTTCTCACAGACAGTTTTATCATCTTATCATTTTTGGCACAAAACAAACTATGTTTTATTCAGTTTACCAAGAAGATGGAGTCTTCTGATGTAAACAAAAGACTGGAAAAACTCTCAGCCTTGGATTATAAGGTAGAGATTTTGATTTATATAGTCATATTATTATGTTTCATGTATGCTTTTTTAAAATTGTTAGATTTTCTATTATGAAATACCCGGCCCAATAAACAAGACAACAGAGCGACATCTAGCTATCAACTGTGTTCATGATAGAGTTGTTTGCTGGTGGCCACTGGTCAACGATGATGCTTGGCCTTGGGCCCCCATTTCTTCTGAGAAGGACAGAGCCAATCTACTCCTCCTGGGTTATGCTCAAGGAAGACTAGAGGTAAATCTAAAACAAATATGTACATTTTAATATATCTGAATGTACTTGATATATTTCTTAACAGGTTCTGAGTTCTGTCCGCACAGAATGGGACCCACTGGATGTTCGCTTTGGCACCAAACAGCCTTATCAGGTGTTCACAGTGGAGCACTCCGTAAGTGTAGACAAAGAGCCCATGGCTGACAGCTGCATCTATGAATGCATTCGGAATAAAATCCAGTGTGTGTCAGTCACCAGAATACCACTAAAGTCAAAGGCCATCAGCTGCTGCAGGAATGTTACTGAAGACAAACTGATTCTGGGCTGTGAAGATTCTTCGCTAATTCTTTATGAAACTCACCGTAGAGTGACTCTCTTAGCACAGACTGAACTTTTGCCTTCATTAATAAGCTGCCACCCAAGTGGTGCCATTCTGCTAGTTGGCAGCAACCAAGGGGAGTTGCAAATTTTTGATATGGCTCTATCCCCTATTAACATCCAACTGTTGGCTGAAGACCGCTTACCCAGGGAGACTCTGCAATTCAGTAAATTATTTGATGCCTCCAGCAGTCTTGTTCAAATGCAATGGATAGCTCCTCAGGTTGTTTCTCAGAAGGGTGAAGGTAGTGATATCTATGATCTCCTCTTCCTCAGGTTTGAAAGAGGACCTTTGGGTGTGCTGTTGTTTAAACTAGGTAAGTCAAGGAAAGTGATGAGTAAGTAAATTAGATTCACCTGGTTTTCCATGTTTTGTGATAGGCGTCTTCACTCGAGGACAGCTGGGCCTGATAGACATCATCTTCCAGTACATTCACTGTGATGAGATCTATGAGGCAATAAACATCCTGAGCAGCATGAACTGGGACACTCTGGGCCACCAGTGCTTTATCAGCATGAGCGCCATTGTAAACCATCTTCTTAGACAGAAGCTCACTCCAGAGAGAGAAGGTCAGACTTGAAATATTTTTCATTGATGAGTTTGTTTTAGTGCTGCTATGTTTGAATTCCACAGCACAGCTTGAGACAAGCCTTGGAACCTTCTATGCTCCAACAAGACCACTTCTGGATTCCACTATATTGGAATATAGAGATCAAATCAGCAAATATGCAAGGAGATTCTTCCATCACTTGCTCAGGTGAATGATATGTTTGGATTGATTAGCGTCAGCAACTAACATAATATTTTTTTCTGCCTTGTAGGTACCAGAGGTTTGAAAAGGCATTTCTCCTAGCTGTTGACGTTGGTGCTCGTGACCTCTTTATGGTGAGTCATTTTCAGAGATGATTTTGTGCCTTAATCAATCTTTTATTTTGCTTTATTTCCTCAGGATATTCATTACCTTGCACTAGATAAAGGTGAATTGGCACTAGCTGAAGTGGCAAGAAAAAGAGCTAGTGACATTGATGCAGAATCAATAACCTCTGGGGTTGGTAAGAATTAACGCTATTTTTAAGTGCTTTTTCTTGTGCTTTGTTTTTGTAATGCTGTTTGCAGCCAAAGGGACCAATTGTCAGCTTCTCTCTGATGCCACCACATAGATCTAATCTTCAAGGTGGTACTGAAGGACTCAAAGCCATTCCAGCAGGGTAGCTCTAAACCTGAATACCAGGGCTGACAGGTACTAGCAAGATAATCCCATTCTCCTTCCCCCATCCTGAAAGAGTTCCAGATTGATTAGACCACTTTCATATCTCTGTTTCTAATGGATAGGGAATACTCACTATTAATGCAGTATTGGATAAGAATAACTGTAATTGACCTATCACTATATCTTGTTACTTTCTAGGGAGGGATATTAATGTGTGTACTACTACTAATAATAGCACTTAATATTTATTGAATGTTAAGTTACAGATAACTAATTTTCACCACAACTCTGTGAAGTAAGTACAATTTATATTTGCTATGAGAAGTCACTTCTAACTAAATGATGAAAGCATACCATGTTTATAGGAATGATGACGTTATATGATGGGGAAATATCCTCCATCCCTATCCCTCTAGCCATTTAGGAAAACAAAGCAGGAAGTTAAGTCCTAACCAATTTTCTGGGAATTTTCCTTAGTTGTCCTGTACCCTGCCTTTTATTCCAGGGTATCAGATATAATGAGGGCCATCTTTGCATTTTAAAGCTATTTAAAATTAGTAAGAGTGAAAGAGAATGTGAAGAGATTATCACAAAATTTCAGCAAAATGAAGAAACTCCCCAATTCACCAAAATGCATCTCACTTCCTGTGTATTCTCTGATGAGGTTACTGTGGCCAGCGGATAATTCCTAGCCAGAAAGCTTAGTGTACCCACTTTGAGCCCTGCGTCATTTCTAGCAAATATATTTTCACTGATACCCTGTGACTTCCCTTTTCTCAGCCTTGTCTCAGGCCTCAGCCTTTGACCTAGATTACTATGTTTTGACAAAGATACTATTAAATAACATCAGTAACTTTCAAGAGGTTGCCCTATTACATGAATGTTCTACTCCAGTTTTGCTGCAGAAAACTGGGTGATTCTCACTCATAATTCCGAATGGAATTAACAAAGAATTTCTTGTTTCCTCATCATGGTCTCTACCTAGTTCTTTTTTGCAGCCCACATCATGCTGGGGAAAGCTAATTTTCTTTCAAATTCCCTCAATTTAATTCAATTATTCTCTTAAACTTATCCCAAAGCTGAAAGTTATTAAATTTTTGGCTTTCAAAGTGGTTCTTTGATGCAAGCAAGGAGCCAAATTATGTGAGATAGCAAAAGAGTAGTTCCATTTACATGGGAAAGTCTGTAAAAAAGCATCAGACATAAATACTGCCACCATAGTTAAAAGCAAGAGGCGCCAAAGGAAAAGCTGGATGATGATAATCTGAACAATTTGGTAATTTTTTAAACTTTTTATTGAAGTCTAACATGCATACAGAAAAGTGCACAAAACATAAGCATGTGACTCAATGAATTTCACAAAGTGAACACATCCTTGTAAACAGTATCCTGACCAAGTAACATATGTTACCAGGACCCCAGAAGCCTTCCTATACCCACTTCAAGATGCTATAATCTCAGCCCAGCTGTCCAGATTTGTAACATTATAGACTAATTTGCCTTTTTTCAAACTTAAATGGATTCATACCTATATTCTTTTGTATTTGGCTCCTTTTATTCAACATTATGAATCTGAGAATCTTTCGTATGTTGCATATAGTTATAATTCTTCCACTCTTCTTGCTGTATAACAATATTCCAATGCATGAATGTACTTCAATTTATTCTACTTTAGATGGATATTTGGGTTGTTTCAAGTTTGGGGCTAATGCGAATAGTGTTGCTATGAACATTCTTGTGTATGTCTTTTAATGGACATAGGTAGGCAGATCTGTTTGACTGTGCTTAGAAGTTGAACTCCTGTGACGTAGGATATGCAGCCTTAGTAGCTACTTCCAGTTTTCCAAAGTAGTTGTTAACAATTTCCCTTCTCACCAGCAGTATGTAAGAGTTCCAGTTTTGGCCATCCTCAATGATGCTTGATATTGTCTCTCTTTTTTATTTTAGCCATTCCGGTGGAAAAGGTATTGTAATTTTGTATATGTGACAGTATAATATATAGGCTGTTTCTGGATCATGTTCTATTTTATTACTCTGTTTGTCTATACTTGCACAAATATCTCACTGCTTTAAGCAACTCTGGCTGTCAATGTTATTATTTAGTAGTGAAAATTGCCCAGCTTTGTTCTTTAAGATAGACTTGGCTATCCTTCCATATAAATCTCAAAATCAGCTTATACCCTGACTCACTCAAGGAAAAAAAAGAAACAAAAACAGTGGGGGCTGAAATTCTGGTTAGAATCTCATTTAATTCATAGATACATTTGGGCTGAATTTATTTCTTTATAATATTGTTTTCCAATCCATGAATATGATCTATCCCTCCATTTATTTAGGTCTTCTCTATTTCTTATGAAAAATGTTTTGTAGTTTTCATAGTAGTGGTCTTCCACATCTTCCTTTAGATTTAAGTATTTCTTTTTCTCCTTTGTATGTGGTAATCTTATTTTTAAATTTCATTTTCTGTTTTATTTCTGGTATATATACAATTGACTGTTGTATATATTGACCTTATATCTAGCAATAAGTGATAAATTCGCTTATTAATGCCAACAGTTAGTAAATTCTTTTGAATTTTCTGCATCCACATCATGTCGTCTGGAAATGTGTTAGTCTCTTTGCATTGCTATAAAGGAATACCTGAGACTGAGTAATTTATAAAGAAAAAAGGTTTATTTTGGTTCAAGGTTCTTCAGGCTATATGAGAAGTATGGTGCTGGCATCTGTACCTGGTGAGGCCTCAGGAAGCTTCAAATCATGGTAGAAGGTAAAGGGGGAGATGCCATATCACATGGTAAGAGGGGAAGAAACAGAGAGAGGAGGAGGACCCAGGCTCCTGTAAACAACTAGCTCTCATGTGAACTAACAGAGCAAGAACTCAGTTCTTACCATGGGGAGGGCACCAAGCCATGTAAGAGGGATCTGCCTTCATGACCCAAACACCTCCCATGAGGCCCTACCTCCAACATGGGGGATTACATTTCAATATGAGAGTTGGAGGGGACAAACATCCAAACCATATCAGCAAATAAGGACATTTTAATTCCTTCCTTTCTAGTTCTTATGCTTTTTACTTCTCTTTCCTTATTATTGCACTGACTAGAAGCTCTAGTATAAAGATAAGTAGAAGTTGTGACCGGCATTATTTTCTATTTCTTGATTCTTAGGGAAAGCTTTCAATAATTCACCAGTTAGCATAAAGTTTTCCCCAGGTTTTTAATAAACCTTTTATTCATATTAATAAAGTTCCCTTCAGTAACTAGTTTGCTAAGAGTTTCTATCATGAATAGGTATTGAATTTTATCGAATACTTCTCCTGTGCCTATCAAGATTATCATGATCTTTCTCCTTTGTTCTATTAATATCGTGAATTGCATTGATTTTCAAATGGCAAACTAACCTTACGTTCCAGAATAAATACTTCTTAATTGTGATGATGTATTTTTACATATTCCTGCATTTCATTTACTATTTTTAAATGTTGGCATTTACATTCATGAGGGATCAGACTTACAGACTCATGGTTTTGCTTCAATATCTCTGCCTAGTTTTGATATCTAGATTATTTTGACCTAATGCCTAAATGTCAAACATCTAGAAAGGATACATTTGAACATGTAATAGTACTTTATGATCCAGCTCTTTATATATGGCATATGTAACACTTCCTACAACTTAAAAATTTTACATTAATCTTGACTGTATTAATGTGAATATTTTGGTTGTAACATTGTATTAAATTTTTGTAAAATATTATCATTGGAAGAAACTGGATAAAAGAGACATGGGACTTCTCCATTATTTCTTAGAACTGCATATTAATATATAATTATCTTTAAAAGTTTAATTTTTAAAGTTTATATTAATATAGTGTCCTATGTTAAGTACTGTGACAAACATTACCTTATTTGGTCCTCCCAAATTATCTCTAAAGGAGAAACTACTGTATTGGTGAATTTTTTAGAAGTTTTTTTCTTTAATAATTTCAACTTTTATTTTAGCTTCAGGGGGCATATGTGCAGGTTTGTTACATGGGTATATTGCATGATGCTAAGATTTGGGGTATGAATGATCCCCATCACCCAGGTAGTAAGCAATAGTACCCAAGAAGTAGTTTTTCAGCCCTTGCTCCTTGCCCTTCTATTAGTCCCCAGTGTTTATTATTCCCATCTTTATGTCCATGTGTACCTAATGCTTTACTCCCACTTACATATGAGAATATGTGGTATTTGGTTTTCTATTACTGAGTTAATTCACTTACAGTAATGGCTTCCAGCTACAACTATGTTGCTGCAAAGGATGTTATTTCAGTCTTTTTTATGGCTGTATAGTTTTCCATGGTGTATATATACTACATTTTCTTCATTCAATCCATCATTGATGGGTTCCTAGGTTGATTCCATGTCTTTGCTATTGTGAGTAGTGCTGTGATGAACATACAAGTGCATGTGTCTTTTTGGCAAAACAATTTATTTTCCTTTGGGTATATACTCAGGAATGGGATCAACGGGTTGAATGATAGTTCTCAGTTTTTGAGAAATCTCCAGACTGTTTTCCACAGTGGCTGAATTAATTTACATTCCCACCAGCAGTGTATAAGCATTCCCTTTTCTCCACAACCTCACAGCATATGTTATTTTCTGACTTTTTAACAAAAGCCATTCTGACTGGTGTGAGATGGTATCTCATTGTGGTTTTGATCTGCATCTCTTTGATTAGTGACATTGAGCATTTTTTCATGTTTGTTGACTGCTTGTATGTCTGCTTTTGAGTAATGATTGTTCATGTCATTTTCATGCTTTTTAATGGACTTATTTGTTTTTATCTTGTTGATTTCAAGTTTTTCATAGATTCTGCTTATTAGTCCTTTGTTAAATGCATAGCATAGTTTGCAAATATTTTCTCTCATTCTGTAGGCTGTCTGTTTACTTTGTTGATAGTTTTTTTGATGTGCAGAAGCTCTTTGGTTTAATTGGGCCCCACTTGTCAATTTTTGTTATTGTTGCATTTATTTTTGAGGACTTACTTAATCATAAATTTTTTACCAAGGCCAATGTCCAGAAGGACATTTCCTAGGTTTTCTTCTAGGATTCTTATATGGTATGAGGTCATACATTTAATTATTTAATTAATCTTAAGTTAATTTTTGTATATGGTGAAAAGATATGGCTAGCAAGCTATTCCAGAACCATTTATTGGATAGGGAGTCCTTTCCCAACTTCTTTTCTTGACTGTCGAAGATCAGATGCCTGTAGATGTGTGGCTTTATTTCAGTGTTCTCTATTTTGTTACATTGGTCTCTGTGTCTGTTTTTGTACTACTACTATGTTGTTTTGGTTACTGCAGACTTGTAGTATAGTTTAAAGTTGGGTAATGGTGATCCCTCCAGCTCTGTTCTTCATGCTTAGGATTGCTTTGGTTATCTGGGCTCTTTTTTGGTTCCATATGAATTTTAGAATGGTTTTTGTTCTATTTCTATGAAAAATGACCTTGGTAGTTTGATAGATACAGAGTTGAATCCATAGATTGCTTTGGGCAGTATGGACATTTTAATGATATTGATTTTTCCAATCCAGGCACGTGGAAGTTTTTCCATTTGTTGGTGTCGTCTGTGATTTCTTTCAGCGGTATTTTGTAGTTCATTCACTTCCTTGGTTAGGTGTATTCCTATGTATTTTATTTTGTTTGTGTATTGATATTGTAAGTGGGATTATGTTCTTGACTTGGCTCTCAGCTTGAATGTTATTAGTATACAGAAATGGCACTGATTTTTCTGTTGATTTTTGTATCCAAAACTTTACAGAAGTCATTTTTCAGGTCTAGGAGTCTTCTGGTGAAGTCCTTAGGGTTTTCTATGTACAGAATCATATCATCAGCAAAGAGAGATAATCTTTTCCTATTTGGATGCCTTTAATTTCTTTCTCTTCTCCTGATTTCTCTGGCTAGGACTTCCAGTACTTTTTTGAACAGGAATGATGAGTGTGGGCATCTTTGTCTTATTCCTGTTCTTAAGGGGAATGCTTCCAGCTTTTGCCATTTAGTATGATGTTGGCTATGGGTTTGTCATAGATGGCTCTTACTTTGAGGTCTGTTCCTTCTATGCCTAGCTTGTTGAGGGTTTTTTATCAAGGAGGATGTTGGATTTTATCAAAGGCTTTTTCCATGTCTATTGAGATAATCATATGGTTTTTGTTTTTAATTCTGTTCATGTGGTGAATCACGCTTATTGATCTGCATATGTTGAACCAACCTTGCATCCCAAGAGTAAAGCCTGCTTGATCATGGTGAATTAACTTTCTGATTTGCTGCTGGATTCAATGTGTTAGAATTTTGTTGAGGATTTTTGCATTTATGTTCATCAGGCATATTGGCCTGTGGTTTTCTTTTTTCATTGTGTCTTTGCCAGGTTTTGGTATCAGGGTGGTTCTGGCTTCATAGAATGAGTTATGAAGGAGTTCCCTCCTACCTGATTTTTGGAATAGTTTCAGTAGGATTGGTACAAGTTCTTCTTTATACATCTAGTATAATTCAGCTGCAAATCCATCTGGTCCGGGGCTTTTTAAAAATTGGTAGGCTTTCTGGCTAGGCACGGTGGCTCACGCCTGTAATCCCAGCACTTTGGGAGGCCGAGGTGGGCAGATCATGAGGTCAGGAGATCGAGACCATCCTGGCTAACACGGTGAAACCCCGTCTCTACTAAAAATACAAAAAATTAGCCAGGCATGATGGTGAGTGACTGTAGTCCCAGCTACCTGGGAGGCTGAGGCAGGAGAATGGCATGAACCCAGGAGGCAGAGATTGCAGTGAGCCGAGATCATGCCACTGCACTCCAGCCTCGACGACAGAGCGAGACTCTGTCTCAAAAAAAAAAAAAAAAAAAAAAAGGTAGGCTTTTTATTATTGATTGAATTTCATAACTTGTTTATTGTTCTGTTCAGGGTTTCACTTTCTTTCTGGCTCAATCTTGGGAGGTTGTGTGTTTCCAGGAATTTATCTATTTCCTCTACATTTTCTAGTTCATGTGCATTCAGATGTTTGTATTAGTTTCTAAGGATCTTTTGTATATCTGTGGGATCACTGATAATATTACCTTTGTCATTTCTGATTGTGCTTATTTAGATCATCCTTTTTTCCTTTGTTATCAAATGAGTGGTCTATCATACCTGTTTATCCTTTCAAAGTATAAACTTTTGGTGTCGTTCATTCTTTGTATGGATTTTTGGATCTCAAGTTCATTTAGTTCTGCTCTGATATTAGTTACTTCATTTCTTCTGCTATCTTTGGGGTTAGTTTATTCTTGTTTTTCTAGTTCCTCTAGGTGTGATGTTAGATTGTTAATCTGAGATCTTTCTAACTTTTTGGTGCAGGCGTTTAGTTCTATAAACTTTGGAGAGATCTTTTTTGTATAGGCAATGAAATGAGGTTACAGTGGAAATGCTCCATAAATTGCAAAAAATTGAGAGCCAGTGCTCTATAGCAATTCTAATCAGTTTTCTATGGATATAGTTCCCAGATTGAACTCCTTAATATAATAGTGCCATAAAACACTCAGTAAAATAAAATATATATGGCTAAATACTTGAAGGATATATTAAGACAAACTAATTTCTTTAAAAATTTCTGGTGTACATGAAATGTTCTCAGAAATCACAAACTTAACTGTTTGTTTATCTTAACATTTCCAAAAATTTTGACCATACAACCCTCATCTTTCTCATTGTTCTAGGCAAGAGCTATAAATTCACAGAACTTGAGATTTTTATAATTCACATGGGGAAACTTATAGCTTAATTGCACAGCTGTAAATCTTTATCCTTACTAATAGGCTTAGCATGATGGTACTAGCCATTAAAATAGTAATAATCATTCAATTGAGGTAAAGAACTCAGATATTTATACTGCTATTATAGTAGTCTCCCCTTATCTGCTAATTTCCTTTCTGTGGTATCAATTACCTGCAGTCAACCACAGCCCAAAAATATTATATGGAAAATTCCAGAAATAAATAATTCATAATTTTTAAATCGTGCACTGTTGAGTAGTGTGATGAAATCTCACACTGTCCTATTTTGTTTTGTCCAGGATGTGAATCCCTTTGTCCAGTGTACCCACACTGTATATGCCACCTGCCCATAAGTCACTTAGCAGCCATCTTGGTTAAAAGATGGACTGTAATGGTGTAGCACTGCTTGTATTCACGCAACCTGTATTTTACTTAATAATGACTCCAAAGCACAAAAGTAGTGATGCTGGCAATTCAGATATAACAAAGAGATGCATCTTATGGTGCTCTCAGTGAGTAAAAAGGTGAAAGTTCTCAACTTAATAAGGATATATATCATATGCGGAGCTTGCTAAGATCTATGGTACATTACATATGAATCCTCTATCCATGACATTGTGAAGAAGGAAACAGAAATTCATGAGTTGTGCTGTTGCACCTCAAACTGCAAAAGTTACAGCCACAGTGTGTGATAAGTGCTTAGCTACGATGGAAGTCATTACATTTGCAGGTGAAAGACACAAACAGAAAGGTGTTCGAATTGACAGCCATCAGATTCGGTAATATCTGCTATTTCAAGCATTCACTGGGGGTCTTTGAACATATACCCCATGGATAAAGGAAGACTACCATACCTGGAAAATTCCTCTCCCCTCAGCCTCTTCCTTCTTTCAGTTCCACACTCTGAGTGACATACAGCCAAATTTCAGAATAGGAAGCTCTTTGTCCTTGTTACCCCACAGTTAACATAAAAAATCAGAGGTAAAGACATGTGCAGCTGGTAATGTCTCAGACTTTCTTGACAAAACTGGAGAGATTAAATAAGCATTCTCATGAGGGGTTATATTGCCAAAACCCATGATCACTGTAGAGGCTAGATAAACATCTTTATTAGGGATTATCTATGCTACAGGCATTGTCTAAAGAACTTGCTGCAGAACACCTTGGTATGTAGGAGTCAAACATCCGTCATCATGTCAGTTTTGCTTCAAGATGACATCACTGTTGCCATGCAACAGGCCATTTTCTTACAGAAATTAAGGCATTCAAAAGCAGCCATGTATACAGGGGAATTGAGAAAGCCACACACAGGCCCAGTCAACACACATTTCAGAAAAGACCTGACAAGACCATAAGCTTTTACCTCAGGCCAATTCCTATGCTCAGAGCAAACCTAGCTAATTAGTGGGACTGTCCCGGCACACAGCTAGTCTGCAAAGACCGGGAAAGATGGCTTTTTCAAATGCCCAGTTTCACACACACACACCCCACAAGGCATACAAAGAAACAGGAAAACATGGCCTATTCAAAGGAGCAAAATTAATTGGTAGAAATCAAACCTGAGAAAGCACAGACATCTTACTAACTAGGCAAAGTCTTTAAAACAGCTGCCTTAAATATGTTCAAAGAGTGAAAGGAAACCATATAAAGAACTAAAGAATATTAAAAAAAAAACACATAAGAACAAAATGAAAATATCAAAAAAGAAAAATTATAAAAAGGAACCA